TGTTTTCTGCTCTGCTCTTTATTTTCTTTCCTTTTACTTTCTTAGAGTTTGTCTGTTTTGCAGTTCTCTTTCTAATTTTGTCAGGTGTTCTTAACTAATTCTTTCTTTCCCAGCCTCCTTTTTTTTTTTTTTTTTTTTTGAGACTGGGTCTCGTTTTGTTACCCAGGCTGGGGCAAAGATGGCTCATTGCCTCCTCAGATTCCCGGGCTCAAGTGATCCTCCTGCCTCAGACCCTGCCCCGCGCCCCCCACCCCCCATGTAGCTGGGACTAAAGGCGTGTGCCACCATGCCTGGCTAATTTTTGTATTTTATGTGAAGACGGGGTTTTGCCATGTTGTCCAGGCTGGTCTTGAACTACAAAGTTCAAGCGATCTATGCTACACCTGCCTCTGCCTCCCAAACTGCTGGGATTACAGAATGTGAGCCCCCATGCCCAGCCCTTTTTTAGTCTTTAAATGGGCCTTAAAGACCCATTTGAGCCTTTAGATTTTCCCCTTTATTCTTACACTGTGTTCACAAATTTTCATATGTGGTACTTTTGTTGGCATTTAGTTTTACAGAAATACTTACAAATTTTGTTGTTTATTGATTCTGCTGGTTTTTCTTCATGTCACCTTATTTTCTCATGTACTTGTTTATCTGTGATTGTGTGCTGGGCCCTTCATTTGAAAAATTAGTTGTAGAAATAACTTAATGTCTGGGGTGATTTTTTTTTTTTTGAGACAGCGTCTCCTCTGTTGCCCAGGCTGGAGTGCAGTGGCGTGATCTCGGCTCACTGCAGCTTCTGCCTCCCGGGTTCAAGCAATTCTCCTGCCTCAGCCTCTTGAGTAGCTGGGACTCCAGGCGCGCGCCATCATGCCCGGCTAATTATTGTATTTTTAATAGAGACGGGGTTTCACCATATTGGCCAGGCTGCTCTCAAACTCCTGACCTTGTGATCTGCCCACCTTGGCCTCTCAAAGTGCTGGGATTACAGGTGTGAGCCACCGCGCCTGGCCTTTTTTTTTTTTTTTTTTTTTATTTCATGGAGGATTTGTATTTCTTTCATCCAGGTGCCTGGTGATAGGGATTGTCTGATTAACTATCCTTTTCTTAGTGTGATTTGAGATTTTCTAAGCCACCTTGATTACTCAAAGCTGGACTGCAGACCATAAAGGAACTGACTTAATTCTGGGTTACTTTTGCTCCCAGGATATAGCCTTTCTGAATTCTAACTCAATCAGGGTCTTTACCTTTGTTGGAACCCTAGATTTGGACTTTTTTAGATCTATTCTGTAGAAGCCACCAAGTCTATTTCTTGGCCTTTCAACCCCAGGACAAAAGTAGCTGACAGTGCTTTGCTTATTTCTCTCCCTGGGTTTCTCACCTTTTCAGGTCTTGGCTCAGTAGTTCTTGTCTGTTTTATTAGTACATGGCTTAAAACCCCCAAACTTAAAGTATATCTTATCTATATATATATTTTTTTTCGAGACAGAGTCTTGCTCTGTCGCCCAGGCTGGAGTGCAATGGTGTGATCTTGGCTTACTGCAACCTCCGCCTCCTGGGTTCAAGCCATTCTCCTGCCTCAGACTCTCGAGTAGCTGGAATTACAGGCGCCTGCCACCATGCCCAGCTAATTTTTGTATTTTTTAGTAGAGATGAGGTTTCACCATGTTGGTCAGGCTGGTCTCGAACTCCTGACCTCAGGTGATTGACCCTCCTCGGCCTCCCAAAGTACTAGGATTACAGACAGGAGTCACTGTGTCTGGTCCTTATCTAGATTTTTTTTTTTTTTTTTGAGATGGAGTCTCACTCTGTTGCCCAGGTTGGAGTGCAGTGGTGTGATCTTGGCTCACTGCCACCTCCGTCTCCTGGGTTCAGGCGATTCTCCTGCCTCAGCCTTCTGAGTAGCTGGGGCTACAGGCGCGTGCCACCATGCCTGGCTAATTTTTGTATTTTTGGTACAGACAGAGTTTCACTATATTGGCCAGGCTGGTCTCGAACTCCTGACCTCGTGATCCCCTGCCTCGGCCTCCCAAAATGCTGGGATTACAGGCATGAACCACCATGCCAGGCCCCTTATCTAGATTTTTAATGGTCATGGGAATGTTTGATGCTGTTCTCAAATATACGGGAAGCAGAAACCCCCCCCACATGATATTTTAATTATTTGTTTATATGTCTGTCCTTTCAGTAGGGTGGCCTTTTAAATTTATTTTTAGTATTTCTCTGCTGTAAGCCTTTTATTGTTTGTAACTCAGCACCTGATAATGTCTGATACATAAGTGCATAGAAAATATTAACTGGTTTTGGCATGGCTTTAAGAAAAAATTGTGAAGGTATCCTTTCCTTTGAGCCATAAAGGAAAATTGAGATTAAATCTAATTGTTTTATTTGTTGTACCTTCAGTACCAGACATAATAAATTTGGATGTTAGTGGCAGTGGAAAATCATGGGATAATTTCTGAATAACCACTTAGTGCCTCTTAAATGTGGTTAAAGGGAAGATTAATTTCAAAACTGTATGCAGGATAGATGAGATATTTTGTCAGGATGCATTTTATAAGTATTCTATAGTATGGTAATTTTTAAAGTGTGGTCCCCAGACCAGGTAGCATTGGCATTACTTGGGATTTTGTTTGAAATGCAAATTATCTGATCCTGCCTCAGATCTTCTGAATGAGAAACTATAGTAGTATGGCTAAGCAGTTTGCTTTAAAAGCCCTCAATTAGGTTCTGATGCATACCTAAATTATTGAGCTACTGCTGTAACACAATAAAACAGAATATGATTTTGATTTAGGCCCCTTAAAAGCTAAAGGTTATTTATCTTTCTATGATGAGAATATTTTTGGAAAATATTTAATGCAGTCTCAATGTTGATCTTTCTTTAGAATTAAGTTTTAAGCCTCTATAAAGTCATTAGGTTTATTAGAGCAAAATTATGACCTGAAATAGTTGAGTTCGTTGAAAAATAAAAACTTGTCTATGTTACACAGGAAAATGATACCAGTCTAATTGTTGACAATAACTGGCTTATTCCAGTTGCCTTGCAGTGTTCCTTAAGGGAGTGGATTGTTTAGGACCTAACTTTCTTAATACAAGTTTCATTAGAAGTAAATTCTCTATTTTTTCATTGTTTGGAAGGAAATATTTAACATATACAATATGATGGAACTTCTGTAGAATATAGCATAATCACAGAGACAGTTGTATCCATCCATTTCCTAGTCAGTTTCACCATATTTTTAAATGAGGCACAAGATTACTGTGTTATCAAAATGTTAACATTAAGCTTTTTAACAAGTCTGTGTAGTCACTTGATTTTTCAGATTTTGCCCACTAATTTTATGAGGGCCATTGGGCAAAGTGTTTTAATCCAGAATTTAAAATTGTTCATTTGTAATTGGGCAGGCTTATAAAAAGGGGCATATTTTAAATCTTTATCATCACTTTATAGCCATAATATACATACTAAAAGTTTGGTAGCAATTTGAGTATTTAACTACATAGGGTGGTACTTTGAAGGAAAAAGCATTTTAAGTTGAGCTTTAATTTAATTTCTGCTTTTAAAAACCCAATATAGTAGTACGTCATCTATGTATGTACATTGAGCATGCTTCTTAACATATTTAACTTCCAATTCTTTGATAACCGGTTGCATTCAATTACTTGTTTAAATAATTGGGCAAGTTTCCTGAGTTGTAGGCTGTGAAATATTTTCAAGATGGTTTGGGTAAAAAATTTTTTCAAAGTAGGTGCCGTCAGTGACTTTGATCACAGAGAAATCAGTATGATCCTGTGACAAGTTTAGTTTTAACAATGTAACTTCTTGTGTAAACTCAGTCACCTAGTAATGTGAATTAGTTGCAAAGTGATTCTGTATTCTTAGTGACCCACTGTTAGATGTTTTCAGACTAGTAAATGATAAATATTTATTGTTAAAATCATCCTTAAAATTTTATTTGAACATGCAGCACTTTTTGCAGTGTGAAATTGAAAAATCAATTGTTTAGTTTTTACCAAAGGAAAATTAGAGTTTTGTATACATATTTGATGAATACAGTAAACAGGTTAAAATTTAGCAAATAGAATTTTGTAAGCATTTTTAAAATGTGTGAATTCTGTGATAAGGGGGTGGCTTTGCTACAATTTATTACAAAGCTAAGTTATATTTCATTACTTATGTAAAATAGTGTTCTTTGTTTAGCTTCTTAAAGTGGTAGGAGAATTGTATAATTCCATTGATTGGTTCCATGCAGTGGAAATCTGACCTTTAGCAGATGTTTGAGAAATTGCCAGCACAGCATGATCAGCCAAAAAGACAGTTTTCCCCTTGTTACTTGACAGGCCTTTCATGCTTTAGTAACATGCCAAAGAAATGTTTAAATTATTTTTTTATAATATCACATGCTCTCTAAAATATTAAGAATACATTGAAAAACATGCATAAAATGAGATAGATTTTTCCTGCAATTACGGATTGCAATTCAGCTGACTTTTAAATGTTTATTATTAAAAAAAAAAAACTAAGATAAATGCTGATTGTTTTGTGAATTATGTGTTACTTTGAGATTTAAAATGTCTTCGGCTATGTAGTTAATTGTTATTAGGGTTTGATGTGTGTTATTTTTTCCATGATCATGTTTTCCATGATCATGTATAACAATTTAAACACTGTTATAAGTTTCTCTTATTTTAGTGTTATTTAATCGCAAGTATCGTCTTTGGTTGGCTTTTTTATTTTTTAATAGAGGCTTTTTGATAGGGGTTAAATGCATCACAGAGAAGTTATCCTATCTGGAACTTCTCGCTAAGGGCAGGATACTGCATGAATCCACTTTAAAGCCTCTTCTCTGAAGGACAGTATTTCTTTAGAGAATGAAATGGGTTCAGCTGTGTAGTTGTGGGGGTTCAGCTGTGTAGTTGTGGGAGTTCAGCAAAAACACTGTAAGCTCTGTTTTCTTCAACTTCATGGATTGAGCGTACAGGAAGGGGAAGGAGTTGCCTTAATGTTTAAGAATGAAGTGATGAATTGATAGTATCAGCAGTTGCCAGACTGTATCTTTTTCTGCAGGTGCTTATTTTCTGTAGGGCATTGCAGTTGTTTTTCATTGTGTTAGGTTATGAGACGATTTTAAGGAAAATTTAAGGAACATGATCTTACATAGTTTCATTTTACAGTTTTGTAACTGTTTTGTATGTCTTAGGTTTATATACTGAATTAGTTCTTCCAGAGGATTATGATTGAAAGTTTTGGCTGTGTGTACCTATCACCTTACAAAAATAAAAAGATTTTTTTAAAGGTCATGTTCAGTATCAGTAGTTCTAAGAATATGCTAAATTAAAATTTAAAAATCAAACACCTATAATAAAGTTTTGCTGAATCCACATGAATTGAACTAATGGTTTGTAATACCAGTTATATTACAAGTGAGAACTAGTTTCATATTTTGATATATAAAAGCTTTGAAGGAAGCATAATTGATAACTGTTTATTAATATCACATAATAGTTAATCTTTCATATTGGTACTTTCTGATAAGGTTTTATTAGATGGAGAAGGGTTATATAATTTAGTAAACTGGCAGCTTTTAAATGAATAATGACACTAAAATTTAAAGATTTAATCATAATGAGGTATATCTGATACGTAGTACCTGTGATATTATATATTAATAGTAAAGTCATTTTATATAAGGAAAAATTTTATTCTTAAGTGGGGTTTTCTAAGTAACTATATGTTTACACAAAGTCATACTGTTAACATTTAGTCACTTCCAGAGTCAGTGGAGTTGTATCCTGAAGAGGATTAAATTGCAAAGTTGGCACAGCACATAAAGCAAAAATGCACTTAAATTCAGTTCACTTTTAAGGCCTTGTTGGGAATACCAACCTATTGTTTGTCAGTTCATCCAGGACAGTTTTTTTTTTTTCTCTAGTGTTGGAATAATTTTTTTTTTTTTTTGAGATAGAGTCTTGCTGTATCGCCCAGGCTGGAGTGCAGTGGCCTGATCTCAGCTCACTGCAGCCTCTGCCTCCTGGGTTCAAGTGATTCTCCTGTCTCAGCCACCCGAGTAGCTGGGTCTACAGGCACCTGCCACCACAACCGGTGAGTTTTGTTGTTGTTGTTGTTGTTATTTTTAGCAAAGAAAGATGAAGTTTCACCATGTTGGCCAGGCTGGTCTTGAATTCCTGACCTCAAGTGATTCACCCTCCTCAGCCTCCCAAAGTGTTGGGATTACAGGCATCATCTACTGTGCCCGGAGCAGAATAAATTTTTAATATATATTTTGATAGGCTGATTTTCTTGCATCTCGATTTTTCTTGTATGTCAGTAACTGGAATCACAGTTACCTTTTGAGCACGGTGCTCACATTATGAGAGTTGAGAAAATTACGGGGAACAAACTCTGGCCTTATGGTGATTCTGGTTAGACTTGAGATCTCTAAATTGATATTTTTAAATGAGAATATATAATACACAGACTAAAATATACATTTTAAGGTTAAAAAAAGAGAAACTGTTTACTAAGAATGTTTAGTAGATTCAGTTTTCTTAGTGTTTAATACTAGAAAATACACAGTATTGGCTGGGTGCGTGGCTCATGCCTGTGATCCCAGCACTTTGGGAGGCCGAGGCAGGCAGATCACGAGGTCAGGAGATCGAGACCATCCTGGTTAACACAGTAAAACCCTGTCTGTACTAAAAATACAAAAAATTAGCTGGGCGTGTTGGCGGACACCTGCAGTCCCAGCTACTCGGGAGGCTGAGGCAGGAGAATGGCATGAACCCAGGAGGTGGGGCTTGCAGTGAGCCAAGATCGCACCACTGCACTCCAGCCTGGTCGACAGTGCAAGACTCCGTGTCAAAAAAAAAAAAAAAAAAAGTATTGATAGCATACTTTTAAGAAATCCAAATGTCTTTGTAAAAGTAGGTATTTTTCATTCTTTCAGTATCAGTTACTCTTCACTATGGTTCTTTTTCACATTTAAATAGAATCAAGGAACCTTTTATCTTTGGTTTATCTGGTATTTTTCAGTGTTAGCAATTTTGAAATTCTCTAATTTTTACCACAAACATTTTTGACTCTTTCATTCAGCTTATAATCTGAATTGACAGAAAAATCCAGGGAGAAAAGTTAAAATACTTCCTAAAGTTAAAATATTTGCTTTATTTAGATTTCTAGTATTTCTTATCAAGGAAAAAAATACTTTTTCATTATCTTATCGCTTGATAACCGTTTTTTGTCTCAGCTAAACGGAAGAAAAGTTACCTGGCAGCATAAGATAGCTATGAAGAATCTTTCCCCCACCAGAAAGAAGTTTAGCAAACTATTTTACTGAATAAATCTAAGACTTCCTCCTTCCCAGTAGTTGCCCACAATTTTCCTCCAATATGAGATTATGTCTCTATTTTGTAATTCTGCTCAGAAAACCTGTCTTAAAATCTACACATATTAAACTATAATATGTCATAAATTTTAAGAATGTTATTTAACAGAGGTAAATTTATCATGAATACCATATATTTAAGGTAGCAAAACATAAAGAGAGTAATAACCTCTTTTGATACTCAACAGCAGACCAGGTAAAGTCCAAACAGTTCTGTCTCATCAAAATAATGAAGGTTGCTTGTCTTTGACCTCTTTTCCTGTTACCTCTTTAAGAGATAACACACATATACATACGCTTTTGTAGATGAGACCATTCTAAAATTTATAAATTGTGTTGTATATCTTTGTCTGCCTGATTAAAATGGCTTGTCTTAAGGTAACACTGAACTGCTTAGTCTTTCAATAGGAATTTATTTAGCAACTACTTTGTGGTATTGTTTTGATATACTCTATTTTTGTGTTTCGGCTTTTTCTTATTTATTTTAATTAAATCAATATCATCCCTCGTATACACTATTCTTCTGTGCAGTTGACACTTGAACAATGTGGGTTTGAACTTTGAGAGTCAATTTATATGCAGATACTTTTAAATAAATATATTGCAAAATATTTTAGAGATTTGCAGCAATTTGAAAAAACTCATAGATGAACCATGTAGCCTAGAAATATTTTTAAAAATTTAGAAAATGTTAGGTATGTCATAAATGCATAAAATATATGTACATCTTAGTTTTATCATTTGCTACCATAAAATATACACAAATCTATTTAAAAAGTTAAAATATCAGAACTTTACCCACACAGAGACGTGACATGGCACTATTTACAGTAGAGAGAAATATAAACAAACATAAAGATGCAGTATTAACTCATAACTACATAAAATTAACTTTAGTACATGCTGTGATAGGTTTTTAGCCACCTCCTGTTTTTACTGTGTTGAACTCAAATGTTGCGAATGTCTGCTTAAAACTCAGTGTGATGCTGACATCTCCATGTGAGTAGTTGACCTCTCCACTAAATACCATATTGCAATAAGAAATGATCTCTCGCAGTCCTTGCATAATTTTTAATGTTGTTTAGTGCAATCTCGCAAACTTCGAATGATACCATAGAACAGAAATTTAGGAATCAATAAGTACAGTACTGTAAATGTATTTTCTCTTGCTCATAATAACTTCTCTAGCTTACTTTACTGTAAGAATACAGTATATAATAGACATACAAAATATTTGTTAATTGACTTTATGTCATTGTTAAGACTTCCGGTCAACAGTAGGCTATTACCAGTTAATTTTATGGGGAGTCAAAAATTACATTCAGCTTTTCGACTGGGCGGGCTGTCCTCAGTCCCAACCCCTGAATTGTTCCAGGGTCAGTTGTACATAGCTCTTCATGTTTTTAAAAAACACATTTTTGGCTGGGCATGGTGGTTCAAGCCTGTAATCCCAGCACTTTGGGAGGCTGAGGTGGGCAAATAGCTGGAGCTCAGGAGTTCTCAGGAGTTCAAGAGCAGTCTGGGCAACATGGCCAAGATCTTGTCTCTATTTAAAAAAAAAAAAAAAAAAAAAAATTGGGCCAGGCGCTGTGGCTTACGCCTGTAATCCCAGCACTTTGGGAGGCCAAGGTAGGTGGGATCATGAGGTCAGGAGATCGAGGCCATACTGGCTAACATGGTGAAACCCTGTCTCTACTAAAAATACAAAAACTTAGCTGGGCATGGTGGCACGCACCTGTAGTCCCAGCTACTTAGGAGGCTGAGGCAGGAGAATCACTTGAACCCAGGAGTTGGAGGTTACAGTGAGCCAAAGTTGTGCCACTGCACTCCAGCCTGGACAACAGAGTAACACTCCGCCTCAAAAAAAAAAAAAAAAAAATCAGGCCGAGTGTGGTGGCTCACGCCTGTAATCCCAGCACTCTGGGAGGCCCAGGCAGGCGGATCACCTGAGGTCAGGAGTTCGAGACCAGCCTGACCAACATGGTGAAAACTCGTTTCTACTAAAAGTACAAAAATTAGCCGGACATGGTGGTGGGCACCTGTAATCCCAGCTATTCAGGAGGCTGAGGCAGGAGAATCGCTTGACCCCGGGAGGCGGAGGTTGCAGTGAGCCAAGATTGGGCCACCTACTCCAGCCTGGGTGACAAGAGCGAGACTCCGTCTCAAAAAAAAAAAAAAAAAAAAAAATCAGTGACACATTTGTATCTACTCATGTAACTACCATGTTTCTCACTCACTGTAGTTAACCTGGTACCTCTACCCAGTCTATACCGCCCCTCTGTTCCACTGATCTCAGTTCTATCACCAAAGATGAGATTTTCCTGTTGTTGAACTTAATATAACTGGAATCATTCAGTGGCTTTTTACACTCAGTATAATATCTGTGAAACTTAATATATTAGATTCCTAGGGCTGCCATAACATCACAACAAATTTGGTGGATGGAAACAACAGAAGTTTATTCTTTCATTGCTCTGAGGACCAAAAGTCCAAAACTTCTTCATTAAATGGGACATAGACTGATTAGTAACAAGATTTACTTGTCTTTCTCCATGGTTTCAACAGTGAAAAGTAGTTTTAATGTTGACTGAAAGTTGATTAGTGCTTAAGACCTGAAAATGCTTAGGATTGTTTGCTGTTGGAAGATACGGCTCTTATCTACTTTTCTCCATTAGAGCTCTGGAGTTCTCTTGGGCCTAGAAAGAAGTAATTTGGAACAGTTAGTGTAGTGTGGGGTATTATGAAAACCAAAATAGAGTATTATAATAAAATATATAATAAAAACATACATAAAATTACTGGTTTGGGCTCAGTATATTTTTTGTCTTTAAAAAGAAGATGCTAACTCAAGGAAAGGGTAATAAGGTATGCTGGAAAGTTTATTTGCTTAGAAGTTAGGACTGATTTCTGGTCCTGGCTCTGTCATTAATAATTATGTCTCTGGATTCTTATGGAAGGTTTTTCCAGTTCTTCATATGACAGCTTGGTATTAGCAGTGGTCCTGACATTTATAGATATTATCACTTTCTTTCACCTCACTCACTCTTCATTTCCTTCACAGTATTAACAGTAACCTTTTCTGTTACATTTTGTTAACTTTAGAAATAGTAGATCATGTTAGACTAAGTAGAGATCACAAAAAGATGAGATTTAGGAGAAATCCATAGATGTTTTGAACTGTGGATGAATAGTTCACCAACTATTTCCTGTACACAAAAGCCATGCAATATATGTGATTAAATTTGTGCCTTGGTGAAATAATATGTTATATGTCACTGTATGTATTGTGGGGTCATTTATAAATGGTTACAATATTTTAAAGTAGGAATACCTAGGGTCTGCTTGTCGTTAGTTTTCTGTGATAGATATTCGACAGTGCTTCCTGGCATTTAGGAAGGGGCAGTGAGATCTTTTAATACATCTAGAGAAGACACTTCCTTATATGATCTTTTCATTTATTCAAATATATATTTATTACTTCCTCTGTGCCAGGTACTGTGTGGCTGAGCAGCCTAGACTTGATTCTGTAAAGGAAATTAAAAATCCCAGGACCCCCAGACTCCTTATGCAAAAGGAAAGTTAATCCTGGAGTCTGAGTCATGCAACACACTCTTTCAAGTGAGTAGCTGTTACTAACATTATGCCTTAACTGATTTTTATCTGTTTTTTTTTTCTGAGACAGTTTTGCTCCTGTGGCCCAGGCTGGAGTGCAATGGCGCGATCTCGGCTTACTGCAACCTTCGCCTCCCAGGTTCAAGTGATTCTCCTGCCTCAGCCTTCCGAATAACTGGGATTACAGGCGCCCGCCTCCACGCCCAGCTAATTTTTTGTATTTTTAGTAGAGAGGGGGTTTCACCGTGTTAGCCAGGATGGTCTTGATCTCCTGACCTCGTGATCCACCTGCCTCGGCCTCCCATAGTGCTGGGATTACAGGCATGAGCCACTGCACCAGGTGATTTTTATCTGTTGTGCTTAGCTTTTGAGGAGTTGCTTTTCAGTTTTGAAATTTATGAGTGTTAGTTCTGAAAAGTTTTTCTGAATTGTTTCTAAGATTCTCTTTTTTCTCTGTTACGTTTCTCTTTTCTGAAACTTGTGTTGGGATATTGAACCACACTGATTCTGTTTTTCCCTTTGTCTCCTATATCCTTTATGTTCTACTTGGAAAAATTTTCAGCTTCCTTTTCTAAACCTATTGTATTTTTTATTTCTGCTATCATAATTTAATTTGCTAAAGATTTTTTTCTGTTTTTTTTTTTGTTTGTTTCTCCAGATTGTTGTATTTTGATAGCATCCTTTTGCTTTTGATTATGGTATTTTCCTCTTACCTCATTCAGAATATTCTTTTTTTTTTTAATGTTTTGTTTTCTTCTCTTTGGTCTATTTTCTTCCTGTCATTTTTCCCTATGTATATTTTAGTCTCTGTATTTTATGTCTAATGTTTTCTTCAAATGAAATTCCTGACAATTCTTTCAGACTACTTGTATGTAATAGAGTAACACTAAAAAAGTACATTGGAAACTCTGAGCATGTGGGTGGACTTTGTTGGATGTCATCTTATCTATTTGAGATCTGCTCATTTCCATAGGGGAATACCTAATGTCTGTATATTTAGATTTTTTTAAAGTGGTTAGGTTTCCAAAGAAATCTGTCAGTGCTTTATCTGGCTTTCAGAGTTATGCCCTATGAGGAAAGAAGACTGAGGATGAAAGGAGGGTCTAGTCCTAGACATATTTCATTATGTCAGCTTTCACTTAATCCTTCTTCTGTTTCAATGGTAATCTCTGCCCTCAACCTGTTTTAATATGCTTCTTGGTCCAGGGACCCTTTCATAACCTTTTCTAAGAAATAAACCTTTTTTTCGTACCATAATGGGAAAGGAGACAGTTGCTAGGCTAGAGTCAGGGAGAAATCTGAGAGTCTAGCTGCTGCTTCAGTAGACTATGGTCAGTCTTCCTGTTAGCCCTACTTTACCCCTACTCAATTTTTGAACCTTTGGGGCATAGCTTATCTTTGGTAATTTAGCATATTAATCAGCTTTCCCTAATATTTGGCTTTAGATTAAGCTTCTTTTTTTTTCCACTAAGTTAGCTACCACTGGTTTTGCTGTTATTTTAAAATTAGTTTATTTTACCCATCTTTTCAATCTGTTGAAACCTTACAATCCTCATCATCCAGCATGTTAATTATTATTCTTTGAGTCCTACATTCATTTCACAATTTGACTTTTGTAAGTGTCTTGACTGAAGTGTAATGATAGAGCCCTGTGGAATATATTTGAAGACATTTTATCAATTTTACTTTAGTTCTTGGTTAATATTATAAGTTATGGTTGTTTATTCCAGCTATCAGTACCTGCTTGTGCTGTATTATTGAGTTTTTATTTTTTTATTTTATTCCTAAGAATATTTTCAGGATATTTTCCCATACTATTTTGCTTAAAAAAAAATCTAGTGTTGGATTAGTTATACTAGCCTACCTAAAAAGAAGAAATTTATTGATAATAAAAATTTAACATCACTTGTAGGGAAATAAAATTACCTCTTGGTGTAGCCTTTTTTCTTTTTTTATGCCTTTAAACCATCTTACAAATAAAAACTTCTGGACTTTGATATGGACACATATTGATGGATTATTAAACTTTTACACTTGAAACTTCTGTGATTGTTTGATACATATTTTCTAGGAAACGTTTTTCTTCATGTCCAAAATTGCTTATTAGAAACTGTTCTCTTCCAGTATTGTTTTCCACACATTGGAGATGCATACATGCCTAATTCCGACCTGTGATTAGTTAAGCTCCACAGAAAAAAACTAAATTTAAAAGTGACTAGATATTCTCTGTCTTCTTATTTGCTCTTCATTTACTTTTTAACTATGTTTCTTCTACCTTTTCCAGTTTTTTATTCAATTCTCCTTAGTGGAGAAGATGGATACAAAGCAGGAGGTGTGAGTAGTTGTTTATTTTGTCTGCATCTGTTAATATTACACCATCTTTCCCATGTAATATTCTTGTTTCTTCTTAGTTTAGCCTCCTGAATTTATGCAGGCAATGGGCTTGTTTGGTTTTCCTTTGTATTACTTATAAAATGTAGTTTGTTCTGATAACGTTCTTATAAGATTGATGATATTAATCTGTATATATGCATATTTGTTTCTCTCCTGTTATATATATGTCCTTTAAAAATTGGACACCAGAAACTATGTAGCCTCATTGTTTTACTCATCCCCTTCATTTATTCAGTCCACTGACAGTAAGTTCCTAATGTATGTCAGGCCCTGAGAAATCAAATATTGATATTACTTTTTACTACTAGAGTTACTACTTTCACAGGAAATGTCTGCTGCATTTTCTTATTAGAATTATTGACATCTATAGAATTAAAAAATACATCTTTTGCTTTTTTGTCTCCCATCCATATTGTCAAGTACTGTTTCCTTTTAAATGTACATGTGGGGCTGGGCGCTGTGGCTCATGCCTGTAATCCCCGCACTTTGGGAGACTGAGGTGGGTGGATCACTCAAGCCCAGAAGTTTGAGACCAGCCTGGCCAACGTGGTGAAACGTCGTCTGTATTAAAAATACAAAAAAATTAGCTGAGCTTGGTGGCGCACACCTGTAATCCCAGCTACTTGGGAGGCTGAGGCATGAGAATCGCTTGAGCTTTGGAGGCAGAGGTTGCAGTGAGCTGAGATCATGCCACTGTACTCCAGCATGGACAACAGAGCAAGACTCCATCTCAAAAAAAAAAAAAAAAAAAAAATCTACATGTGGTATTAAAGTAGACTCAGGTTTGAATTCTGACTCTCCCATGTATTAGCTGTGTAACAGATAAATCACTTAATCTTTTTGGGTCTTGAGTTCTCATCTGAAAAACATATTTAATACCTACTTTATAGGATTTAATTGAGAGAATTGAGGTGCTAAAAATGAAGTGAGAGAATGTACATACATGTGTTGTATAAACTTCTTAAATTTAAAAAGTTATATGATGGTAGTATTTTTATAAGGATTGCTATTCACATATTTATCCTTGCACTCTGTTTGAAATATAATTGTAGTTATCCTTGGGAGCAAGAACTAATTGTATCATGTTGATCCTTAAACATTGCAGCTGGTAAATAGCAAAGACTCCTACTTTTTGGATTGAATTTCTTCAGAAAATGGACTTAGAACAAGTGTTAAGGTAGTTGCTATTTCTTTTCACCCCATGTACTGGCTAATTGAATTTTGTGTTTTTGTTTTCATAGGTGTATGTGGAATTTGATGATCTTGAATGGGATAAACGAGAGTGGGTTAAAGTTTATGAAGATTTTTCAACTTTCTTGGTGGAATACCACTTAATCTGGGCCAAAAGGAATGACCCTAGCCAGACTCAGGGATCAAAGAGCAAACAGATTCAGTGGCCTGCATTGGTAAGATCTATTCCTGTTTCATTAAGCATTTTATTATCATTAGAAATTTTTTTTTTCTTGGCAGACTTTCAAACCTCTGGTTGAAAGAAATATACCCAGTTCAGTCACTGCAGTAGAATTCCTTGTAGATAAGCAACTGGATTTTTTAACTGAAGATAGTGCCTTTCAGCCCTACCAGGTAAGAAATTTTAGATTACTTTTTAAAATTAAACATGGACCTTTCTTTTAATCTATAATTCTAGGACGACATAGACAGCCTAAACCCAGTTCTCAGGGACAACCCGCAGCTTCATGAGGAAGTGAAAGTCTGGGTAAAGGAACAAAAGGTTCAGGAGATTTTTATGCAAGGTAACTATTTTGAAGTTATGCATTAAATTTTTAAGATGTTTCTGTTTCTTGTGTTTTTTTTAAGGTCCTTATTCCTTAAATGGATACAGAGTGAGAGTATATAGACAAGACTCTGCCACCCAGTGGTTTACTGGCATAATTACTCATCATGATCTCTTCACCCGCACCATGATCGTTATGAATGATCAGGTAAATAGTTCCACTAATATTTTTATAGAGATAATTTTTGTTTTTGTTTTGTATCATGGATTAGGTACTAGAACCACAGAATGTCGATCCTTCTATGGTTCAAATGACCTTTCTAGATGATGTTGTTCACTCTTTGTTAAAAGGTGAAAATATTGGCATTACATCACGACGCAGGTCTCGTGCCAATCAAAACGTCAACGCTGTTCACGTATGTATGTTATTAGGGATGAATTTCTGTAAGTAAACAATTACTGTTAATTGGTTATTTTTAGAGCCATTATACACGTGCCCAAGCAAATAGTCCCAGACCAGCAATGAACTCCCAAGCTGCTGTACCAAAACAGAATACACACCAGCAACAGCAACAAAGAAGTATCCGTCCAAATAAGAGGAAGGGCTCAGATAGCAGTATACCAGATGAAGAGAAGATGAAGGAGGAAAAATATGATTATATATCACGAGGAGGTAGGACCCACTTTTTTTTTTAAGGGAATGAAAAAATAAGACTCTTCTTTCTTTAATCCTACAGAAAATCCTAAAGGTAAAAACAAACACTTGATGAATAAAAGAAGGAAACCTGAGGAGGATGAAAAGAAACTAAATATGAAAAGACTTCGAACTGACAATGTTTCAGACTTTTCTGAGAGCAGTGACTCAGAAAATTCAAATAAGAGAATAATAGATAATTCCTCAGAACAGAAGCCAGAGAATGAATTGAAAAATAAAAATACTTCAAAAATAAATGGAGAAGAAGGAAAACCCCATAATAATGAGAAGGCAGGAGAAGAGACCCTAAAAAATAGCCAGCCTCCCTGGGATCAAATACAGGAAGATAAAAAACATGAAGAAGCAGAGAAGCGGAAGTCTGTTGACACTCAGCTTCAAGAAGATATGATTATTCATTCGTCAGAACAGTCCACAGTTTCTGATCATAATTCTAATGATTTACTTCCTCAGGAATGCAATATGGATAAAACACATACCATGGAATTGCTACCAAAGGAGAAGTTTGTATCCAGACCACCCACACCAAAATGTGTTATTGATATTACAAATGACACTAATTTAGAAAAGGTGGCTCAGGAAAACTCAAGTACCTTTGGCCTTCAGACACTTCAGAAAATGGATCCTAATGTTAGTGATTCAAAACACTCTATTGCAAATGCAAAATTCTTGGAAACAGCAAAAAAAGATTCTGACCAGAGCTGGGTCAGTGATGTAGTTAAAGTGGATCTAACCCAATCAAGTGTTACAAATGCTTCTTCAGGAAATGATCACTTGAACATGGAAAAAGAGAAGTATGTCTCTTACATTTCTCCTTTAAGTGCAGTTTCTGTCATGGAAGATAAGCTGCATAAGCGAAGTCCACCTCCAGAGACTATAAAATCTAAACTTAATACTTCAGTAGATACTCACAAGATAAAATCCAGCCCATCACCTGAAGTTGTTAAACCCAAAATAACTCATTCTCCTGATTCTGTAAAGTCTAAGGCCACTTATGTGAACAGCCAAGCTACTGGTGAAAGAAGATTGGCAAATAAGATAGAACATGAGCTATCAAGATGCAGTTTTCATCCAATTCCTACTCGAAGCAGTACATTAGAAACTACAAAGAGTCCTCTTATCATTGATAAAAATGAGCATTTTACAGTTTACAGAGATCCTGCACTTATTGGGTCAGAAACAGGAGCTAATCATATTTCACCTTTCCTAAGCCAGCATCCTTTTCCTCTTCACTCCTCATCTCATAGAACCTGTTTAAATCCAGGTACCCATCATCCTGCCTTAACTCCTGCACCCCATTTACTAGCCGGATCATCTAGTCAAACTCCATTACCTACCATTAACACTCATCCTCTGACTAGTGGTCCACACCATGCTGTTCATCACCCTCATTTACTTCCCACTGTGTTACCTGGAGTGCCTACTGCCTCCTTACTTGGTGGCCACCCACGACTAGAGAGTGCTCATGCCAGCAGCTTGAGCCACTTAGCGCTAGCACACCAGCAACAACAACAGTTGTTACAGCACCAGTCACCTCATCTTCTTGGACAAGCCCATCCTTCTGCTTCATATAATCAGCTTGGACTTTATCCAATTATTTGGCAGTATCCAAATGGAACACATGCATACTCAGGACTTGGTTTGCCTTCTTCTAAGTGGGTTCACCCAGAAAATGCAGTTAATGCTGAAGCTTCATTAAGGAGGGTAAGTTACACTGTAGTTTGCCACATAGCAGTTAGGTGTTTTTTTTGTTTTGTTTTGTTAATAGAATTCTCCCAGTCCTTGGCTACATCAGCCCACCCCTGTGACCTCAGCAGATGGTATTGGATTACTTAGTCACATTCCTGTCAGACCTTCCAGTGCAGAGCCTCATCGGCCTCTTAAAATTACAGCCCATTCCAGTCCACCATTGACAAAAACTTTAGTAGATCATCATAAGGAGTAAGTTCACCAGTGCTTAAAAATTATAAATAGTTACAGAAATATTTGTGTATTTTCTTTACAGAGAATTAGAAAGAAAAGCTTTTATGGAACCATTACGGTCTGTTGCATCCACATCAGCCAAAAATGACCTGGATCTAAATAGGTCACAGACTGGAAAAGATTGTCACTTACATAGGCATTTTGTGGATCCAGTATTAAATCAGTTACAGAGGCCACCCCAGGAGACTGGAGAGAGGTTAAACAAATACAAAGAGGAACACCGTCGAATTCTTCAAGAAAGTATTGATGTTGCTCCCTTTACAACTAAAATCAAGGGACTTGAGGGTGAGAGAGAGAATTATTCCAGAGTGGCATCATCATCTTCCAGTCCTAAAAGCCATATCATCAAACAAGATATGGATGTAGAACGCTCAGTATCAGATCTTTATAAAATGAAGCACTCAGTGCCTCAGAGTTTACCCCAAAGTAACTATTTCACTACATTGTCTAATAGTGTGGTCAATGAACCACCAAGATCATACCCATCCAAAGAAGTTTCAAATATTTACGGTGATAAACAGAGTAATGCCCTTGCAGCGGCAGCAGCTAATCCTCAAACTCTGACTTCATTTATAACATCTCTTTCAAAGCCTCCACCTTTGATTAAACACCAACCAGAAAGTGAAGGTTTAGTAGGCAAGATACCAGAACATCTTCCACATCAGATTGCATCTCACTCAGTAACAACCTTCAGAAATGATTGTAGGAGTCCTACCCATTTGACAGTTTCTTCTACAAATACACTCCGCAGTATGCCTGCATTACATAGAGCACCAGTATTTCACCCACCAATCCATCACAGCCTGGAAAGAAAGGAAGGCAGCTATAGTAGTCTTTCCCCTCCAACTTTAACTCCGGTGATGCCAGTAAATGCTGGTGGTAAAGTTCAAGAATCACAGAAGCCTCCAACTCTAATACCCGAACCAAAAGACTCCCAGGCAAATTTTAAGAGTTCTTCAGAACAGAGTTTGACGGAGATGTGGAGACCTAATAATAACCTCAGCAAAGAGAAAACTGAATGGCATGTGGAGAAAAGCAGCGGAAAGTTACAGGCTGCTATGGCATCTGTCATTGTGCGTCCATCTTCTAGTACAAAAACTGATAGTATGCCAGCAATGCAGTTAGCTTCTAAAGATCGTGTTAGTGAAAGATCTTCAGCTGGGGCACATAAAACAGATTGCCTCAAACTAGCAGAAGCCGGAGAAACTGGAAGAATCATTTTGCCAAATGTGAATTCAGACAGTGTTCACACAAAATCTGAAAAAAACTTTCAGGCTGTCTCACAGGGCAGTGTTCCCAGTTCAGTCATGTCTGCTGTAAATACGATGTGTAATACCAAAACGGATGTAATCACATCTGCTGCCGATACTACCAGTGTTTCCAGCTGGGGTGGTTCAGAAGTAATTTCCTCTTTATCAAATACCATTTTGGCCTCTACATCATCAGAATGTGTATCTTCAAAAAGTGTCAGTCAGCCAGTGGCTCAAAAACAAGAATGCAAGGTCAGCACCACAGCACCAGTTACATTAGCCAGTAGTAAGACAGGAAGTGTTGTTCAACCCAGTTCTGGGTTCTCAGGCACAACTGATTTTATCCATTTAAAAAAGCACAAGGCAGCATTGGCTGCAGCTCAGTATAAAAGTAGTAATGCCAGTGAGACTGAACCTAATGCTATAAAAAATCAGACACTTTCAGCCTCCCTTCCTCTGGATAGCACTGTAATCTGTAGTACAATTAACAAAGCAAACTCTGTAGGAAATGGGCAAGCTTCCCAGACAAGTCAACCAAACTACCATACTAAACTGAAAAAGGCCTGGCTCACCAGACACTCAGAAGAAGATAAAAATACTAATAAAATGGAAAATTCAGGGAATTCTGTATCAGAAATTATTAAGCCATGTTCTGTCAACTTAATAGCCTCTACATCTAGTGATATACAAAATAGTGTAGATAGTAAGATCATAGTTGATAAATATGTAAAAGATGATAAAGTCAACAGGAGAAAAGCCAAAAGAACTTATGAATCTGGCTCTGAAAGTGGAGACTCAGATGAAAGTGAAAGCAAGTCAGAGCAAAGGACTAAAAGACAACCTAAGCCAACTTACAAAAAGAAGCAAAATGATTTGCAAAAGAGAAAAGGTGAAATAGAAGAAGATTTGAAACCCAATGGAGTTCTCAGCAGGAGTGCCAAAGAAAGAAGTAAACTGAAGTTGCAAAGCAACAGTAATAGTAAGTCAGTTACTTTGTTTTATCTCAGGTAAATCTTGCTAAAACTTTCCTACTGATTTTACAGCTGGCATTCCTCGTTCAGTATTGAAAGATTGGCGTAAAGTCAAGAAGCTGAAGCAAACTGGGGAATCCTTTTTACAGGATGACTCCTGCTGTGAGATAGGGCCTAATTTACAAAAGTGTCGAGAATGTAGACTTATTCGCAGTAAAAAAGGAGAAGAACCAGCTCACTCACCAGTATTTTGTAGATTTTACTACTTTAGACGGTAAGTGAAAATATGAGATTGGGAAAAAAGTAGTACCTAATACTTTTATGTTTTAATATTTCAGGTTGTCATTTAGTAAAAACGGAGTAGTTAGAATAGATGGTTTCTCTTCTCCTGACCAATATGATGATGAAGCTATGAGTTTGTGGACACATGAAAATTTTGAAGATGATGAACTAGATATAGAGACTTCTAAATATATCTTGGATATAATAGGTGATAAGTTCTGTCAATTAGTAACATCTGAAAAAACAGCTTTGTCCTGGGTGAAAAAGGATGGTAAGGAAGTTAAATATAACATGAACTGCACACCTTTAAAATTTTTGTTTTTTCTGTATTTCAGCCAAAATTGCCTGGAAAAGAGCAGTGAGAGGAGTCCGGGAGATGTGTGATGCATGTGAAGCAACATTGTTTAACATTCACTGGGTCTGCCAAAAATGTGGATTTGTGGTCTGCTTAGATTGTTACAAGGCAAAGGAAAGGAAGAGTTCTAGAGGTTGGTGTATAAGTTTATATAAATTGAAGTTTGAGTGTGATATACAAGTTTTATTATCTTACAGATAAAGAACTATATGCTTGGATGAAGTGTGTGAAGGGACAGCCTCATGATCACAAACATTTAATGCCAACCCAAATTATACCTGGTTCTGGTAAGTATATCTTCTTCATGTAATATAACTGCATCTTTTTATTAACTACCATTTTATTTTGTAGTTTTGACAGATCTTCTAGATGCCATGCACACTCTTAGGGAAAAATATGGTATTAAATCCCATTGTCATTGTACTAACAAACAGAATTTACAAGTTGGAAATTTTCCTACAATGAATGGTGTATCTCAAGTGAGTAAAAATCTCTGGTTATTCAAATAAAATGTTTAAAAATGTAATTGTTCTACCTTTGTAGGTTTTACAGAATGTTCTTAATCACAGTAATAAAATTTCTCTGTGCATGCCTGAGTCTCAGCAGCAAAATACTCCTCCGAAGTCTGAGAAAAATGGTGGCAGCAGCCCAGAGAGTGATGTAGGCACAGATAACAAGTTAACTCCTCCAGAATCCCAGTCACCACTGCACTGGTTAGCAGATCTTGCAGAGCAAAAAGCCAGAGAGGAAAAAAAAGGTAAACATAATTGATTATCTAGGCATGTGTGACAAAACAAAATCTGTGAAATTTTCTATTTCAGAAAACAAAGAACTTACCCTTGAAAACCAAATTAAAGAAGAAAGAGAACAAGACAACTCTGAATCTCCAAATGGCAGAACATCACCTCTTGTGTCCCAGAATAATGAACAAGGCTCAACCTTACGGGATTTGCTGACTACAACAGCTGGAAAGCTACGTGTGGGGTCTACAGATGCTGGCATTGCCTTTGCCCCAGTATATTCAATGGGAGCCCCAGTGAGTGATGCCAGATTTTTGGTTTTAATGTGAGGTTTTTTTTGTTTTGTTTTTTCCTTAATAGAGTAGCAAAAGTGGACGGACTATGCCTAACATTCTTGATGACATAATTGCTTCAGTTGTTGAAAACAAAATTCCACCAAGTAAAACCTCCAAGATAAATGTAAAACCAGAGCTTAAAGAAGAGCCTGAAGAAAGCATAATATCTGCAGTGGATGAAAATAATAAATTATACAGTGATATACCACATTCTTGGATCTGTGAGAAGCATATTTTATGGCTTAAGGATTATAAGAATAGCAGTAATTGGAAGCTTTTCAAAGAATGTTGGAAACAAGGACAGGTGTGTATTTTAGGCTGATAAAGAACACTCTTTTTTAACTGTTATTTATTTATCTATTTATAAGCCTGCAGTGGTTTCTGGTGTGCATAAGAAAATGAACATTAGCCTATGGAAGGCGGAATCAATTAGTCTTGATTTTGGAGACCACCAAGCTGATCTCCTGAACTGCAAAGATAGCATCATTTCAAATGCCAATGTTAAGGAATTCTGGGATGGTTTTGAAGAAGTTTCAAGTATGTTGGTTTTTATTTTACTATTTTCTCCAACCCTTTTAGTAATTAACTGCATTCCTTATAGAACGGCAGAAAAACAAGAGTGGAGAAACAGTTGTTTTAAAATTGAAAGACTGGCCTTCAGGAGAAGACTTCAAGACTATGATGCCAGCAAGGTTTGAAACTTTTCATTTTGACTCTTGACTTTATTTATAAGAAGGCAATGTTGTTTTTCTTCAGATACGAAGATCTTTTAAAAAGTCTGCCATTGCCAGAATATTGTAATCCAGAAGGAAAATTCAATTTGGCCTCTCATTTGCCAGGATTTTTTGTACGTCCTGATCTAGGACCCAGGTTGTGCAGTGCCTATGGTAGGTATATATTCACATTTCTCCCATGTAGGTTTTGTCAAGTAAAATTTTGTTTTATATACAGGTGTAGTTGCTGCTAAAGATCATGATATAGGAACAACAAATCTCCATATTGAAGTTTCTGATGTTGTAAATATACTAGTTTATGTTGGCATAGCAAAAGGAAATGGCATTCTCTCAAAAGCAGGTAAACTTAAAAGAATAAGTAGTCTTTGAAATCGACAATTTGAAATTATGTTCCTTTGTTTCAGGAATTCTCAAGAAATTTGAGGAAGAAGATTTGGATGACATTTTAAGGAAAAGATTGAAGGACTCAAGTGAAATACCTGGTGCTCTGTGGCATATTTATGCTGGGAAAGATGTTGACAAGATAAGGGAATTTCTTCAAAAGGTATAAGTTAGTTTGCAAATAATATCTCTTCCAATTGGAGTGTCTATTTTAATTCATATTTCAGATTTCAAAAGAACAAGGCCTTGAAGTTCTACCAGAACATGATCCAATACGTGACCAAAGTTGGTATGTGAACAAAAAGCTCCGTCAAAGGCTGCTTGAAGAATATGGAGTCAGAACCTGTACTCTTATTCAGTTCCTTGGTGATGCTATTGTTTTGCCAGCGGGAGCACTTCATCAGGTATATACAAACTTATTTCTAACATATTTTTTCTTGTATTTCACGGTTTTTCTTTTGGGGATAGGTTCAGAATTTTCACAGCTGTATTCAGGTAACTGAAGATTTTGTGTCTCCAGAACATCTTGTAGAGTCATTTCATTTAACACAGGAACTGAGACTTTTGAAGGAAGAAATCAATTATGATGATAAACTACAGGTAAGAGTTGGGTGTTCTAGGTCCTGTTCTTCGAAGTGATTAGAAATATCAACATCTCTTTCAGGTTAAAAATATTTTGTATCATGCAGTCAAAGAAATGGTGAGAGCCTTGAAGATACACGAGGATGAAGTAGAGGATATGGAAGAAAATTAAGTGTGATCCAGTTTGATATTTTTAGGTTGTTGAACTGGGATTACTTAACCTTGAATGATGATATGTATGCACACTGACTTTAAGCTTCATAAAACCATCAGTGCCAAGAAATTCTCTTTGTAGTAATTACTTGTTACTGACACCACAGCAGTATAGCATATGTCACAGCTCCTGTGATTCAATGTTATAAAACAAGCAGAATTTTAAAAGCAGCACTATATAGCTGTTTTGTATTATAGTGTATATGATGTTTGTGAAAATGCCAGATTTAAAATGATGTATTTATTTTTGGTAAAAAATAAAAAATTCTATGCTATATTGTTGATCAAGTGTAAATGTGACCTTGTACAGTTTACTAAAATTACTGATATTTTTCACTACATTGAGACAGTTACTGTGAGAATAGGACACAAACACCAGCTATTGCCTGCATCTGGGAAATTGCTGAATCGCACAGCAGTCATGTCATAATCAGAAAATTACTGCCAAATAATTGTAAAATTTGTAAAGTATAAAGTATATAAAGTAGATACTAAATACAGACACTTCAATATTTTGTTGAAGCTATTGACTGTACAATTAAACATTTTCAAAAGGTGTAATTTATTTAAAATTGTCTCATTTTGGTAAAATTTATGTGAACTTTTAAAGCTAAATATTAAACTTAATATGCTATGTAAATATATACATATATACATTTAATGATGTATTTTTTTAAAACATTGGCTTGCTTTTGTTAAAGTGCAAGTGTTACATATGGCTTTGTACATTAAAGTTGAAAGGGGTTTTACATTTTCCATTAAAAGGACTTTATCAAAAATTGACTTTTTCCAGAGTACTCCCTCTGTTGAC